GTCCTGCCTTTTTACGTTTAATTAAAATTAAATAAAATATACAAAATTCAGTTCATCAGTTGTTCTAGTGGCATTTTAAGGGTTTAGTACCATATGTGGCTCATGAGTACCATCCTGGACAGCGTCGACCTAGAGCAGTTCCATCCCCGCGCAGAGTTCTGTTTGACGGCGCCACTCTGCACTTCCAGCAGCCTGGGGAGCAGGGGTGCAGGAGAGTTCCTTCTGTGTCACAGACTTGGTCACACAGTACAGATCTCAGATCAGCACTTAAACACGACTGCCAGCTGTCAACGGCGTGTTCTGTGGAATGCTGGGATGCATCACAGGTATGCTGGAAGATGTATAGAATTTTACTTCTGTTATTCTGGTAACTCAGAGTCCTGTTCAGTCAGTTTCCACGTCAGGTTGCTGTCCTGGTTTTAAAGAGAATGAACGCAGCCGAAGTTGAATCGAGGCAGTGATTTCACTCAGTGCGTTGGGTCTTTCCACTCACCTGGCCCTCCAGAACCCCAGGGCCTTGAGTGCATGGGCTGGTACAAGAGCCCAGTTTTTGGCTGGGGAGGCACTTCCTATGGGAGGGGGACGCCTGTCTCAGTGCTGAGGCAACCACCACCGAGGACCCTGGGCTGGAAGCTGGGCTGAGATGTCTGGTGGTAGGTTCTGAGGCAGGACAGGGGACCGACTCAAATGGATGATACGAACGGCAGGCTGGATTCACGTTGCTCCTGCACCTCCAGCATCTGCTGAGGACACCTAGAACTGTGGCCCTGGCCAAACCTCAGCTCCCTATTCCATGAAAGTGTGGGTCAAAGTGTGGGTGGTAGAGTGGGGCTGACAGTGGCCCCTAAGCTCCTAGGGTCCAGCCCACAACTGAGGAAGCCACACGGCTGGTTGTGTACGAGCCGGAGTGTCTCTGTTTGGTTGAAAGTGCCGGTCTGTGGGTCCTTGCTGGTGTGTGTGCTTCTGTCCCCGCCTCCTGGCCTCCTGGCTGAGGGGAAGCTGAGTGGGCCACGGCCCATGTGTCGCACTCGCCTCGGCTCCCACACAGCCGCCTCTGCTCCAGCAAGGATGTGGCTCTTCCACACTCTGCTCTGCATAGCCAGTAAGTCCTCTCACCCGCTGCTTCGAGGGGCTTCTTTCATTAAACGCTCCTCTTTTCCCTACAGGCCTGGCCCTGCTGGCCGCTTTCAATGTGGATGTGGCCCGGCCCTGGCTCACGCCCAAGGGAGGTGCCCCTTTCGTGCTCAGCTCCCTTCTGCACCAAGACCCCAGCACCAACCAGACCTGGTGAGTAGGGCCGGTGGGCAAGAGGCCTTCAGAGCTCAGCTTTGCAACCTCCCCTCCCACTCAGGCTCCTGGTCACCAGCCCCAGAACCAAGAGGACACCAGGGCCCCTCCATCGATGTTCCCTTGTCCAGGATGAAATCCTTTGCCATCCTGTAGGTAAGTCAGCCCCAACTCCAGGGAATGCTCCCTCCTCCTCCTCACCTGGGCTTAACTTTTTCAGAGCATGTCCCCATCCCCAAGGGGAGGCACCGGGGAGTGACCGTTGTCCGGAGCCACCACGGTGTTTTGGTGAGTGCAGGAGCGAGAGGAGGGAGGGCCTTGGTGTTTCCCCACCCTCTCTTCCCTCCCACAGATATGCATTCAAGTGCTGGTCCGGCGGCCTCACAGCCTCAGCTCAGAACTCACAGGCACCTGTAGCCTCCTGGGCCCTGACCTCCGTCCCCAGGCTCAGGCCAACTTCTTCGACCTTGGTAAGGATTGGACATTCACTGGCCTTGGATAGGACTCTGAGCTCTTCCATGTGTGTTTTTAAAGAAAATCTCCTGGATCCAGATGCACGTGTGGACACTGGAGACTGCTACAGCAACAAAGAAGGCGGTGGAGAAGACGATGTGAACACAGCCAGGCAGCGCCGGGCTCTGGAGAAGGAGGAGGAGGAAGACAAGGAGGAGGAGGAAGACGAGGAGGAGGAGGAAGCTGGTGAGAAGAGGCAGATCTGGGTTGCTCTGAGTATGCCCACTCCTGACCTGTTTGTCTTGGCCAGGCACCGAGATTGCCATCATCCTGGATGGCTCAGGAAGCATTGATCCCCCAGACTTTCAGAGAGCCAAAGACTTCATCTCCAACATGATGAGGAACTTCTATGAAAAGTGTTTTGAGGTGGGCTTCCCTAAGAGCTGGTTAACACTTATCAACCTCCTGCCCTCCTGCCCATCCCCTGCAGTGCAACTTTGCCTTGGTGCAGTATGGAGGAGTGATCCAGACTGAGTTTGACCTTCGGGACAGCCAGGATGTGATGGCCTCCCTCGCCAGAGTCCAGAACATCACTCAAGTGGGGAGTGTCACCAAGACTGCCTCAGCCATGCAACACGTCTTGTGAGTGTGGGGGCTGCAGGAATTATTCTGGCGCTCTCTTCTTCATTTACTCTCCCCTGCTTAGAGACAGCATCTTCACCTCAAGCCACGGCTCCAGGAGAAAGGCATCCAAGGTCATGGTGGTGCTCACCGATGGTGGCATATTCGAGGACCCCCTCAACCTTACGACAGTCATCAACTCCCCCAAAATGCAGGGTGTTGAGCGCTTTGCCATTGGGGTAAGAGCCAGGAGCCGGGAGACACCTCCTGACGCTGACTCGCTGACCCAGGCTGTCTGTGCAGGTGGGAGAAGAATTTAAGAGTGCTAGGACTGCGAGGGAACTGAACCTGATCGCCTCAGACCCGGATGAGACCCATGCTTTCAAGGTGACCAACTACATGGCGCTGGATGGGCTGCTGAGCAAACTGCGGTACAACATCATCAGCATGGAAGGTGAGGGCTCCGGGACCCAGGCCACCGCAGGAACAGCAGTCTCACTGGGCTTCTTGGCTTGCAGGCACGGTTGGAGACGCCCTTCACTACCAGCTGGCACAGATTGGCTTCAGTGCTCAGATCCTGGATGAGGTACGTGGCTGACTCAGCACCAGGCAGGCTTGACTCATCTGGGCCCCATCCCCGTCCCCTTCAGCGGCAGGTGCTGCTCGGCGCCGTCGGGGCCTTTGACTGGTCCGGAGGGGCGTTGCTCTACGACACACGCAGCCGCCGGGGCCGCTTCCTGAACCAGACAGCGGCGGCGGCGGCAGACGCGGAGGCTGCGCAGTACAGCTACCTGGGTGAGGGCGGGGCCACCTGATGAGGGCGGGGCGTGTGTTCACAGCCACACCACCCTTGCCCCAGGTTACGCTGTGGCCGTGCTGCACAAGACCTGCAGCCTCTCCTACATCGCGGGGGCTCCACGGTACAAACATCATGGGGCCGTGTTTGAGCTCCAGAAGGAGGGCAGAGAGGCCAGCTTCCTGCCAGTGCTGGAGGGAGAGCAGGTACCTGCTGGGGAAAGCCTCCACCCCTTATGTCCTGGTGAGCTGAGTTCCTCCCGGGCTGTAGATGGGGTCCTATTTTGGCTCTGAGCTGTGCCCTGTGGACATTGACATGGATGGAAGCACGGACTTCTTGCTGGTGGCTGCTCCATTTTACCACGTTCATGGAGAAGAAGGCAGAGTCTACGTGTACCGTCTCAGCGAGCAGGTGGGAGAGTCTCCATCTTCATGAGCTTGCTGCTTGAGGGCTGAGCTGTTTGTTTGCTTTACAGGATGGTTCTTTCTCCTTGGCACGCATACTGAGTGGGCACCCCGGGTTCACCAATGCCCGCTTTGGCTTTGCCATGGCGGCTATGGGGGATCTCAGTCAGGATAAGCTCACAGATGTGGCCATCGGGGCCCCCCTGGAAGGTTTTGGGGCAGATGATGGTGCCAGCTTCGGCAGTGTGTATATCTACAATGGACACTGGGACGGCCTCTCCGCCAGCCCCTCGCAGGTGACCCATGGGGCCCTCTCCTTCCTCTCCTCTCGCCCCACGCCTTGTGTTTCTGCCTCCACAGCGGATCAGAGCCTCCACGGTGGCCCCAGGACTCCAGTACTTCGGCATGTCCATGGCTGGTGGCTTTGATATTAGTGGCGACGGCCTTGCCGACATCACCGTGGGCACTCTGGGCCAGGCGGTTGTGTTCCGGTAGGGTTCTGTCCTGCTTTCTGGGGTCCCAGACTTCTCCCATCCTCTTTGCTGTCTTGTTTAGCTCCCGGCCTGTGGTTCGCCTGAAGGTCTCCATGGCCTTCACCCCCAGCGCACTGCCCATCGGCTTCAACGGCGTCGTGAATGTCCGTTTATGTTTTGAAATCAGCTCTGTAACCACAGCCTCTGAGTCAGGTAAAAAAATGGTCCAGCTGACCCCTGCCTGGCCTCATCGGGAAGGTCTGGTCTTCATTCCCAGGCCTCCGCGAGGCACTTCTCAACTTCACGCTGGATGTGGATGTGGGGAAGCAGAGGAGACGGCTGCAGTGTTCAGACGTAAGAAGCTGTCTGGGCTGCCTGAGGGAGTGGAGCAGCGGATCCCAGCTTTGTGAGGACCTCCTGCTCATGCCCACAGAGGGAGAGGTAAGTGACGGAGTTTGGATGGGAGTCAGGAGCTCTAACCCTGCCTTCCGTGGTGACCCCACAGCTCTGTGAGGAGGACTGCTTCTCCAATGCCAGTGTCAAAGTCAGCTACCAGCTCCAGACCCCTGAGGGACAGACGGACCATCCCCAGCCCATCCTGGACCGCTACACTGAGCCCTTTGCCATCTTCCAGGTGACTCTACCCACAGCCAGTACCCAGCCCTCTGGGCTGATCGGGACTCTCTGTCTGGTTACAGCTGCCCTATGAGAAGGCCTGCAAGAATAAGCTGTTTTGTGTCGCAGAATTACAGTTGGCCACCACCGTCTCTCAGTGAGTTGGACATAGCCGTCAGTTTCCTCGATAACTGTAACATTTTTATCTGTACCCTGTGCAGGCAGGAGTTGGTGGTGGGTCTCACAAAGGAGCTGACCCTGAACATTAACCTAACTAACTCCGGGGAAGATTCCTACATGACAAGCATGGCCTTGAATTACCCCAGAAACCTGCAGTTGAAGAGGATGCAAAAGGTGACTGTGACGGTGGCTGTGGAAACAGGTCCCTTTAAGAGAATGTCATCTGCTCTTTTAACAGCCTCCCTCTCCAAACATTCAGTGTGATGACCCTCAGCCGGTTGCTTCTGTCCTGATCATGAACTGCAGGATTGGTCACCCCGTCCTCAAGAGGTCATCTGTGAGTCGGTTTGGACTGATTCGCTCTTCTCACCACCCTGCAGTTGGCGTCTTCTGCATCTTGGTCTCATCTCAATCTCTCGGTTCCAGCTTTGCATCAACTGACCATTTTTCCCCCTTTAAAATAGGCTCATGTTTCAGTCGTTTGGCAGCTAGAGGAGAATGCCTTTCCAAACAGGACAGCAGACATCACTGTGACTGTCACCAAGTAAGTACTGCCTGGGTCACAGCAGAGTCAGGGGTGTGCTATGAACTAACACTCTTATTCCTAGTTCCAATGAAAGACGGTCTTTGGCCAACGAGACCCACACCCTTCAATTCAGGCATGGCTTCGTTGCAGTTCTGTCCAAGTGAGTACTCCCAAGAGGCCAGCAGCGGTGTGTCAAGGGCTGACGCATGTCCTGTCAATTGCAGACCATCCATAATGTACGTGAACACAGGCCAGGGGCTTTCTCACCACAAAGAATTCCTCTTCCATGTAAGTACTTATTATTGTAAAGCTGTAGATGGCTTTGATTTCCTACTCTGATTTTAATTTGCAGGTACATGGGGAGAACCTCTTTGGAGCAGAATACCAGTTGCAAATTTGCGTCCCAACCAAATTACGAGGTCTCCAGGTTGTAGCAGTGAAGAAGCTGACGAGGACTCAGGTATTTAAAGGCAGTTCTTTATCAGTCACACCTCAGCGCGTCGCGGTCATGGCTCTCGTTTCAGGCCTCCACGGTGTGCACCTGGAGTCAGGAGCGCGCTTGTGCGTACAGTTCGGTTCAGGTAAGCGCGGCCGTCCCGAGAGGCCAGGGGAGGGAATTGTGTTCACTAGACCTCGCTTTTCCAGCATGTGGAAGAATGGCATTCAGTGAGCTGTGTCATCGCTTCAGATAAAGAAAATGTCACCGTGGCTGCAGAGATCTCCTGGGATCACTCTGAGGAGGTGTTTGAGACTGAAATGCTCCAGATTTGATTTTGTTTCCCTCATTCCTTTCCCCATCTTCTAGTTACTAAAAGATGTAACTGAACTGCAGATCCTTGGTGAAATATCTTTCAACAAATCTCTATATGAGGGACTGAATGCAGAGAACCACAGAACTAAGGTAATTCCTGGCTGGCTTCTGAGTAGTGCCCAGATTTATTGGGCGATCTCTTTGTCTTGTCTAGATCACTGTCGTCTTCCTGAAAGATGAGAAGTACCATTCTTTGCCTATCATCATTAAAGGCAGCGTTGGTGGACTTCTGGTGTTGATCGTGATTCTGGTCATCCTGTTCAAGGTCAGTTCTACTCATGGCATCACAGTGAGGGACTGTAACTGGACTTTTCCTTCCTTTGTTTCAGTGTGGCTTTTTTAAAAGAAAATATCAACAACTGAACTTGGAGAGCATCAGGAAGGCCCAGCTGAAATCAGAGAATCTGCTCGAAGAAGAGAATTAGGACCTGCTATCCACTGGGAGAGGCTATCAGCCAGTCCTGGGACTTGGAGACCCAGCATCCTTTGCATTACTTTTTCCTTCAGGATGATCTAGAGCAGCATGGAGCTGTTGGTAGAATATTAGTTTTTAACCATACATTGTCCCAAAAGTGTCTGTGCATTGTGCAAAAAGTAAACTTAGGAAACATTTGGTATTAAATAAATTTACACTTTTCTTTGCAGTAGTGCCTTTAATCTGGAAATACAGTATTAC